CTCTCCCCTACTGAAAACCTTCTTCCAGGGGCAATGTAATGGAAAGGACTTGGGTTCTGCGCCTAGAACCAAGGAGCCTTGGGTCTTTAACATCTCTGGGCCTCATGTATTCGCCTATGTAAAGTCGGTATAATCTCGCATCTCAGGTTGGTTGTGAGAACCCAGAGACTGCCTCCGTGAAGGCTTGGCATCAGCATAGGCCTCGGCTGTCCTTTAGTTTCAGGGTGTCCCGGGGCACGGGCCAAAACCTCAGGCTGAACCTGCTAGAGGAACCTTCCTGTCCCTTGCAGATTAGGAAAACTGTGGCACAGAAAGCGCCAAGGGGTTGATCAAGACCCCCACAGCTTTGGTCCACGCTGCTGCCGGCGGCTTCGGATCCTGGTCCCGGGGGACTGCGCACATTTGGATGTGGTCAGCAGGGAGGCCTGGCCTGGCCCCTTCCTCTTCTACCCAGTCCTCTCCCCGAACCAATTCCGACCCCTAACGCCCACAGTCCTCACTCGCTTACGGTTCGACCCTTGCCCCAGGGGCGACTGGGTGGGGCCGTCATTCCTGAACAACTAAAAGCTGCTGCGGCCAGCGTCACCTCCGGCCCCAACGGAGACGGTGGGGGCCGTGAGGCTTAGGGACTCCGCGTCCTCCCTCCTGCTGGGCCTCAGCGTGCCCTCTGTACTTGCCTTCTGCTACCAGTGAACGTGAGTGGGACGTGTGTGTAGACAGCAGACGGGTCTTGTGCAGCTGTGTGACGTGTGTGTTGTGTGGTGAACCCTTCTTTATGTAGATATGTGAAGTGTGTGTGCTGTGGTGCACAGATGTAGGGGCTCACGAAGTACTGGGCTCCTTGCTCCTAGAGCCCGAACAGTTCCCAACGTTACAGCCCTGCCCGACTCAGCCTCCGCAGAGACGGCGGCGGGACCCGCAGTTTGCGCGTGCGCGGCTCCGCCCCAGGCTCCTCCCTCGCGCTGGCACTCCCGCCTTCGCCCGGCCCTCCCCGCGCTTTACGGCCCGGCACGCCACTTTTACTGCAGTCGCGCCCGCCGCCGTCGTTGCCCCCGCTGCCGCGGCTGCTGCAGGTGAGGTGAAGTGAGGTGAGGTGTGGTGTTGGGCCGGTGCTGCTGCCGCGGCCTGTCAGCCGCTGCTTTGTCTCCTTAGCTCGGGTCCCTTCTGCGCTGCCGCAGGGAGGCCGCCCGGGCCAGGCGAGCCGAACCAATGCTGGACCTGGAGGTAGTGCCCGAACGCTCTCTGGGGAACGAGCAATGGGAATTCACGCTGGGTGAGTTTGGGGTCCTCTGTCAGGACCCCATTAATAACCACATAGGTGTCTTGCTTTATTTCAGGAATGCCTCTGGCTCAGGCAGTAGCCATTCTTCAGAAGCACTGTCGCATCATCAAAAACGTCCAGGTTCTCTACAGTGAACAGGTGAGTGGTGGCTGATTTGTTTATTGAAATAGTACTCAGAATGTATTTTATTTTTGTTTTGTAGTCTCCTCTAAGCCATGACCTCATTCTTAACCTGACTCAGGACGGGATCAAACTAATGTTTGATGCTTTCAATCAGAGACTTAAGGTAACTATAAATGACAACTAATGTTTCATGTCAGAGCATTGACAACTCTTAAACTTTTTTTTAGGTGATCGAAGTATGTGATTTGACTAAAGTAAAGTTAAAATATTGGTAAGTTTTCTCCCCTGCTGGTATATGTCACAGCCTAGTATTAAAAAATATTTTTGTTTTTCAGTGGCGTGCATTTTAATTCTCAGGCCATAGCTCCTACCATTGAACAGATTGACCAGTCTTTTGGCGCAACCCATCCTGGAGGTAAGCCAAGTCCATCTGATTCCTCTGGTCATCAGTGGCAGTTCATAGCAATAAACCTGCCCGGTAGTGCCATCCCACCCCACTTCCTGGAGTCAGGCTCCCATAGGATTGTGGGGTTGGTACTTGGGTGTGAAGGAAACATCCTCCCCCTTGTTTTCAACCTAGTAGGCCAGTTTAGAAACAAGCCACAGGGAAGGTGTTGTCAGTCATTACTCCCTGCCAGGCTGGTTTATGTTAGCCATTTCAGATGCCAGTCAACCATGTTATTTTCTTCTCCCCCACCCCCAACAGTGTACAACTCCGCTGAGCAGCTCTTCCATCTCAACTTCAGAGGACTGTCTTTCTCTTTTCAGTTAGACTCATGGACTGAGGCTCCAAAGTATGAGGTTAGCCCTTCCTGTCCCCTGGTGTTTGTTGTCCCTAAGTAAAACTCTTGACCTTTGTTTGCAGCCCAATTTTGCCCATGGCCTGGCTTCTCTCCAGATACCCCATGGAGCAACTGTAAAACGAATGTACATCTACAGTGGCAACAGCCTGCAGGATACCAAGTAAGTATAAGGAGCATGAGTTTCTTGCTAAGCAAGCCTCTGCTCATTCTGTGTCTGTCCCCAGGGCTCCCATGATGCCTCTGAGCTGTTTCCTGGGCAATGTCTATGCTGAGAGTGTAGATGTTCTTCGAGATGGAACTGGACCTGCAGGTTTACGACTTCGCCTACTTGCTGCAGGTCAGTGACTGGCTTTGAGGTTGGTACATTCCACCTGACAACCTCTCTGTCTTGTTTTTTGCAGGTTGTGGACCTGGCCTATTAGCAGATGCCAAGATGCGGGTATTTGAACGTTCAGTGTATTTTGGTGATTCCTGCCAAGATGTTCTTAGCATGCTTGGCTCTCCACACAAAGTCTTCTATAAATCAGAAGACAAGGTAGGGGAATTATGTTGCAGTCTCCTCCTTTTGATTTTAATTTATGGTTATTTTTTCCCTACAGATGAAAATTCATTCTCCTTCCCCTCATAAACAAGTTCCATCGAAGTGTAATGACTACTTTTTTAACTACTTCACTCTTGGAGTGGTAAGTTGTGATTCCTCAGAGAAGCCCTTCATCCCTCCTTGAGTACCCTTGTTTTCTATCCCAGGACATCCTCTTTGATGCGAATACACACAAAGTGAAGAAGTTTGTTCTACACACCAATTACCCTGGGCATTATAATTTCAACATGTGAGTACACCTGTCTGTACCTCCCCTCTGTGGCCCAGCCTTTACCCATTTGCCTTCTCTCTAGTTATCATCGCTGTGAGTTCAAGATCCCACTAGCCATAAAGAAAGGTGAGTAGTGAAAGCTCTCAGGGTAAGGGAGGTACAAATCTGCCCCACTGTCTTCTCTTTTCAGAAAACGCAGATGGTCAGACAGAAACATGCACGACCTACAGCAAGGTGAGCACCTATCTTCCTACCTGGCATAGCCTCTAACCCCTGCTCCCCTCTATCCCTCTTGCAGTGGGACAACATCCAGGAGCTCCTGGGCCACCCTGTGGAGAAGCCTGTTGTCCTGCACAGGTGAGTGGGAGTTTGATGTCCCCGGCCACCCCTGCCTCTCTAATTCTGAATTCTTTGGCCTCAGGTCTTCCTCCCCAAACAACACCAACCCATTTGGTTCCACATTCTGCTTTGGTCTTCAGCGAATGATCTTTGAGGTAAGCTGTGGAAGCCCTAGAAATAAACTGCCCCCCTTGACCCACTGTCCTCTTCTCACACCAGGTCATGCAGAACAACCACATTGCCTCGGTGACCCTGTATGGCCCCCCCAGGCCTGGTAGCCACCTGAGAACAGCGGAACTCCCCTAGGGACACCACCACCCATGCCCCTCTGTCCCGTGGAACTGTGCATCACATCCTGCTCAGTGGGCCTCTGTACCACCCTGTGGGTTTTCTTGGACACCTGGCCAGTGCTGAAGGGCTGTTGTGATGTTCTGAGGTTGGGCTCAGGCTGGGTGCTCTGCCATGGGCTGAGTGGCCCAGATATTCTTCTGTCCATCTTTGGCCTGCTGGTGCCAGCAGGGGACACAGACTGCAAAGAGAAGCACAAAGTTTGAGCCTTGATTCCTGGACCCAGGAGCTCTCAACTAACAAGGAGGCAGGAGAGGTCAACCCTTGTCCCATGCACATTGGGAAGACTTGGGGCTCTTTCTGTGACTGAGGACACAGGCACCCAGGATAAGGACAAGGTCCTGCCTTTGGCTCCACATTGCCACATGACCCTTAAGGCAAGCAGGTAGCGTGTCCATAGTACTTGGTTGCGACATTTGCACTACATCCACTTTAGTTACTTGATGAGCTGGCTGTGGCCAGGGTGGCCCACCTGCCCTTCCCTGTTCCTTTCTTGCACGCGCTCCCTGCCTGGGCACACCAAACTGGTTGAAACACAGCTTTCTACCATCCAGGTACATGCCCAGGCCTGGTTCTCACCCCTGTTGGAGTCAGCTTTCAAGATTGCCTGTGCCCCTGCTCTGCCCCATCCTGGCTGGCAGGGCTGCATGTTTCCATCCTGTTTGCCTCTTTTATTTAATGCCAAAGTTTTAGCCAAAGACATCTTCCTACTTTTGTTGTGTTTCAGCATTCTGTTCTGCACTGTGGGCTGGCTCTCTGCCCCAACCCTGGGCACTGGCCCCTGGCTGGGCCATTTCATGGCTCAAAGCCTCTGGGGGCTCAAGGAAGGCTGGGCTGCTCAGTCCCTTCATGGGTCTTGCTAATGGAAAGTAGCATATATGTGCTTTAAAAATATTAATCCTTTTGAAAAGAACTGAGAAGAAAAATGTATAATTTTATCCCATTTTTAATATTTTGGTCTAGCAACTTGTGATACATAGATGACAATTTTGTGAGTTTTTCAAATGTGTGTACAGATTTTTGTAAATATGACTCTTTTGTAATTAACTCATGTACAGCCTCATCCTGTATAGTTTAATGATGAATGTGCAGGGGACCTGTCTCAGGCTCCTATATGGTTCCTGGGCCTTATAGCCAGGTTTGTGTGGCGCTCCCGACTTTTGTGACTGACTGGTGTCTTCCCATTTGGACTGTGGCCTGGCCAGAGCCCCTTGCATATCCCCACTGTCAGGGGCAGCCAGGACTGTTCCCATCCTCCTGGAATGGGGGAACCTTCCTTATCCCCTGCCCACATCCCCTCTCCAATAAAGCACCTGTGCCCTCAGCAATGGCCTGCCATGTGCTGTTGCTGGGATGTTTGTATTAAGGTAAGTGTGGGTATTGGTTTTTTGAGCAAGGGGGTG